TCTAACGAAGGCAAAAAGGAGAAAAAGGAAAACAAAAGTGTGTGTGGGGGGGAGTACTATGAATTAAAGAATAAAAGATTGATCTAATTATTTGAAGAGAAACCTCATCATATCCCAGATTTCTTTCTTTCTTTCTTTCTTTTTTTTTTTTTTGAGACGGAGTTTCGCTCTTGTACCCCAGGCAATGGGGCGCGATCTCGGCCCACTGCAATCTCCGCCTCCCGGGTTCAAACGATTCTCCTGCCTCAGGCTCCCGAGTAGCTGGGATTACAGGCACCCACCACTACTCCCGGCTAATTTTTGTATTTTTAGTAAAGATGGGGTTTCACCATGTTGGCCAGGCTGGTCTCAAATTCCTGACCTCAGCTGATCCACCCGCCCAGGCCTCCCAAAGTGCTGGGATTACAGGCATGAGCCACCAGGCCCGGCCCAACCAGTGTATTTCTTGAATGAACTGAAGTCTCATATCTCCCTAAAATATGTAAAACCAAGCTGTACCGGACCACCTTGGGCACATGTTCTCAGGACCTCCTGAGGGCTGTGTCAAGGGCCATGGTCACTCATATTTGGCTCAGAATAAGTCTCTTCAAATATTTTACAGAGTTGGACTCTTTTCGTTGACAATTCAATGACGCTTCAAGCGTTTTTGGCAGCTCTCATCAGTGGGATCCGCATTAATAGTGAAACGGCATCATGGCGCTTCCCGCAGTTCGGGATTGTTTTGAACTTTCATCTAGAGCGTATTGTGGGTGGGGAAGTTGTGTTTGCTGAGTAGATTGTGACACTGCTGGCTTGGGTCACTCGAGGTCAGGGATGAGAGACTTTTTTTCCTAGAATTGGTAAGACAGGAAATCAATCAGAGGCAGAGCGACGCCTCTGGCTCTGGTCTAGTGGTGCAGCGTCTCTAGCCCTCGCCCCGCCCACCGTCCCCGCGAGGCGTCCACTCGCCGAGCCCCGCCCTCACCCAGCACCCACCCCGCTCCTCGCGCCCTCCCCGCCTGTTCCCGCCCTGTGCTGAGGCTGCGCAGTCGGTGCCATCTTCTACGCCCCTGGGAGCGTTGTGGCTGCTGTTTCCTTCGGCTTTCCTCCTCCTGCTCCACCATGTGGAGCCGACGGCAGGGCCGCCTCAGGCCCACGGTCTGCGGGGTGGAGGAGCTACGGCGCCGCCGGCGGGAGCGGGAGGCAGGTGTGGGCGGCCGAGGGAGCGCGGGGGTATATTTCCCACGCTCAGCCGGCTCCTCTGCCCCCAGCACTGCGGAAGGCGCGGAGGGAGCAGCAGCTGGTCAGCAAGAGGCTGCTGAGAAACGACGCCCCAGAGGAAGCTGGAGAGGGATGTGTGGCTGCGATCCTCGGGGAAACCGAGGTGAGGGGGCAAGGTAGGGTGCGCTGGAGTCCGTGTGTTCTCCTTTCCCTGCCCTGAACTCCAGGTGCAGCAGTTCCTGCGGCAAGCCCAGCGGGGGACAGAGGAAAAGGAGAGAGAGGGGGCTCTGGTCAGCCTTCGTCGAGGCTTGCAGCACCCTGAAACACAGCAAACCTTCATCCGGTCAGTGTGGATGGTGTGGTGGAGGGAGGAGTGCTAAGCAGGGCTCTGGTACTCACTCACATAGGCTGGAGGGCAGCATGCGGACCCTGGTCGGGCTCCTGACCAGCAACCAGGCCCTGCTGCAGCTTGAGGCGGCTCGGTGCCTGCATGAGCTCTCTCACTCCGAGCAGTCCACTGTTGCTGAGGCCTGCCTGCCAGCCACTTCTTACCTCCTCACCTACCTCTCCAGTCACAGCTCAGACTTCATAGTAAGCCCTGTCCCTTCCTATCTTGTTCTTGGCCAAGCCCAGTGCTTTTGTTGCCTGTTCTCAGGAGCTGTGTCTGTATACACTGGGTAACCTGATCGTGGAGAGTGAGGCTGTGAGAAGGCAGCTCCTGCCACAGGGCATTGTTCCAGCCTTGGCTGCCTGCATCCAGGTGACTCCTTTCTTCCTCCCTGGGCAACCCTTTCCAGTCAGATCCTTACCCTGTCTACTTCCAGTCCCCCCATGTGGCTGTGCTGGAAGCTCTCGGATATGCCTTGTCCCAGCTTCTACAGGCTGAGGAAGCTCCAGAGAAGATCATTCCGTGAGTAAAATTGTCTTTAGATGTGCAGCCAGGTTCCTACTTACAGCCCTGCTTCTGCCAGCAGCTCCATCTTGGCCTCCACTCTCCCTCAGCACATGCTACAAATGTTGCAACCTGGCCCAAAGCTCAACCCTGGGGTCGCTGTGGAGTTTGCCTGGTGCCTTCATTACATCATCTGCAGGTAACAGGGCAATTGGGAAAGTACCACAGATCTACCTAGGGACTGCTTGCTTCCTGTTGCCCAGCCAGGTCAGCAATCCTCTGCTCATTGGCCATGGGGCTCTGTCTACTCTGGGGTTGCTGCTGTTGGACTTGGCTGGGGCTGTCCAGAAAACCGAGGATGCAGGACTGGAGCTGGTAGGTGAAGATGTCAGGTGAAATTCTGGGAGCTTACACCTGACCCCCCAATTTGTCTTTGCAGCTGGCATGCCCCGTGCTTCGATGTCTAAGCAACCTGCTAACTGAGGCAGCAGTGGAGACTGTGGGAGGGCAAATGCAGCTCAGAGATGAGCGTGTTGTGGCAGCCTTATTTATCCTTCTGCAGTTCTTTTTCCAGAAACAGCCCAGTCTGCTCCCTGAGGGCCTTTGGCTCCTCAACAACCTCACTGGTACGCACCATAATCTGCCCAGGCCTGGACATAGCAGTTTTTCACCCTGGTACTTCTCTTCCAGCAAACAGTCCTAGTTTCTGTACCTCCTTGCTCTCCCTGGATCTGATTGAGCCTCTCTTACAGCTGTTGCCAGTATCTAACGTGGTGAGCGTAATGGTATGTATTGGGGTTACTTGAATCCAAGATCTAAAGTTTTGATTCCGTTTTCTAATCTCTACAGTGAGAAAAGAAGAACACGCTTCCTCCTAACTAATGAAGATTAAATGAGTTAGGCAGGGAAGCACTCAGCACAGGGCCCAGCTCTATGTGCAAAATTACTGAGATTCTCACACACTACCTGGACTGACACTGGCTACACGTTATTTGGAGAAACTATATTGACTAACTTCTCTCCTGTCTGAAGCCCATTCTTAACTACAAAAACGTCAGCTCCTGGTCCCTACGCAGGATTCGGTCAGCCTGCATACTTATGTTGCCCGGAATACAACGCATCATATAACCCTGCGAATATAAATTTCTTCATGGAAACAAGATCAACAGCAAGGCTAAAGTCCGAGTTCTAGTTTCTCCACGGGTTTCTGCACGACCTTGGGCGGTCCCTTCTCTTCTCAAACCCTTGTTCCCCTACCGGAGCCCCAGACCCCTGGCGTCCCGCACTCACCGTAGCGGGCCCAGAGCTTGGGCTGCACATCGGAGCATTCGCGGATTAGGATGGGTAGGTCGGGATTCGCCTTCTTCAGCTCCACGTAGCGTTTCTCAATGAAGTCCCTGCGGGGCCGGAGAGAGCGCCGCGCGTGCTGTGGGCGGGGGCTTCCCTCAACTTCAGGGAGGTCGAGGTCGTGACCCTGGCGTCCCGAAGCCCGCCCGCCTCACCACGCCGCGCCTCACCTGACGCCCTGGCTGCCGGGCGAGCGCTGACATAAGTGGATGCGAATCTCACGCAGGCCCAGCTTTGCCCCGACTCCTCGACTTGCTGCGGCCGCCGCCATCCTTGTTAATATCGAAGTCGCCAATTCCAGGTCTTCAGGCCAAGTGCTCCGGTCTGACCAACCGCGGACCCTAAAGCCTAGCCCATAGGCTGCATGAGGCAGGGGCGGGGTAAAGCTTGGCCAATGATATAAAAGTATTGTAGGACCGCTGCGAGGTCAATTTCTTTGCGCTCGGGGTTGG